CAACGTTGAACCACTGCGCCCTGCTAGAAACAGCTTTTCATACGTTGAAATAAACGAGAGGGTGACCGGGCAGCGTTGGGGTCGGGGAGGCCAGGCGGAGGAGGCCTAGTGGTCTTCTCGCCCGGGGCCTTCTAGCTCTTCGCCCGTGTCAGGTAAGGCACTGTTAGCCTCGGCTCGGTTCGACTCGGCTCTACTCGGGCTCAGCTCGGCTCGGCCAGACCTAGAGGGCGGGCGGGCGGTGCCACTGGAAGTGACGAGGCGAGGGCGGGGCCGCCGGCCCGGGGAGCCACCGCCGCGCCGCCGTTTGGGCCGGGAAGCGATGTAGTAGCTGCCAGGCTGTCCCCCGCCCTGCCCGGCCCGAGCCCCGCGGGCCGCCGCCGCCACCGCCGCCATGAAGAAGCAGTTCAACCGCATGAAGCAGCTGGCTAACCAGACCGTGGGCAGGCGAGTGCGCCGGGCAGCACGGGGGTCGCACCGGGGCTGGGGGCGGAGGGCGGAGGGCGCGGGGGCGGGACGGCTCCTCCGCGGTCCGGCGGCTCTGAGCTGGGCCGCAGCCCCTGCCCGAGACCAGCGGGGCACGGGCCCGGGGGCTGCGCCGCGCTGAGGCCCGAGCGCCGCGCTCCAGGCGGCCCGCCTGTCTCTCAGCGCCGCCGGGCTCCCGAGACCTGCAGGGGAGGGCCGCCGCCTCCTCCGCCACACCGCGGGGTCCCCTGCCCATTGTCCCTGCCCCGGGAGCATCGCCCTCGGGGAGTAGACCCGGTCCTTCTCCTCCCTTCCCGGGGGCCGAGCCAGCTGGGATCGCTGCCCTGGGCTCAACAACGGTGACTTCTGTCCCTAACGCTGTGCCGAGCGCTGTGCTGTGGGGGGCGGCAGTCCCAGGCTTTCCCGGTGCTCCCGCTGTTTGCGAGTCCTTCTCCTGTAAGTGCATGGCGGCAAGAAATGGCTAGAGGGACATGAAAGCCAGCCGGATTTGCTCAGTGAGTTCAGAACGCCCTTTGAGGGAATTCGGAGGTGGTGCTGTCTCAAAACCAGGGCTCCTAGGAACTGGACTGCTGCTGCCAGTTCTTGACATTTAGAAATTAGGAATTGGCGGAAAAGGATTATGGAGACGCCTTGCGCCAATTTAAAAAGTCTCACCTTAGGTTTGGAAACAAATGCTTCTTTATCTTCCTTTGCTACGGTTGAAGTGCTTAACAAGAAACGTTATTGATTATTAAATGGCAGGCTAGACCAGAGTTGGTAGATCAGGTTGTCAGAACAAGAAATGATTTGTGGTTTTTGAGAGTTTCTGGAGGTGACTGTCATGTGCTGTATTATCTGGGGCTAATATTTCAAGGTCTTTCAGGGCAGCTGGCTGTACTGTACCGATTTAGTGTTTATTCAGCAAAGAGATACGAAAGTATGAATTTCTCACAGCTCTTCTTTTGATTTTCTGTTTTTAACAGTTAAGGGGAGTTTGGTTTGGCTGAAGCACGTGGGACACTTCTTTTTTTTGAGTGTATGAAAATACTTTTACTTCCTCTCGAGTTTTCTAAATTTGCTTTTTACTGTTTCATTTCCTCCATCTTTTTGCTTAGTTTCCTTGTTTAATTTTTTCGATTCCCTACCGTATTATTGTGGTGAGAATTAACTCTTATTTTCAGGGTTAATCGCTGCCCCTAAAGCCCAGACAAACCTACTTTTCTGTTATTTGCAGGAAAATTAAAGAAATAATGCTGAGAGGAAGGTAGACGTGTGGTAATGGCGGCTGATGTTTCAAGGAACAGTTTACAAGCACATGATAATTTCTTGTGAGTTTCGTACCCTTGTTAGTGTTCTGAGCTTCTAACTCTGAATTTTTAATTTTTCCCACAGAGCTGAGAAAACAGAAGTCCTTAGTGAAGATCTATTACAGGTAACAAAATATAGTCTCCTTTAAATGATCTGGAATTTGTTCTCTTTTGTCTCTGCCTTGTCAGATTGAGAGACGCCTGGACACGGTGCGGTCAATATGCCACCATTCCCATAAGCGCTTGGTGGCATGTTTCCAGGGCCAGCATGGCACCGATGCCGAGAGGAGACACGTGAGTATCAGATGTGACTCAGACCCACAGTTGAGAAAAACACACACTGTCTTCTATCTTCCAGAAAAAACTGCCTCTGACAGCTCTTGCTCAAAATATGCAAGAAGCATCGACTCAGCTGGAAGACTCTCTCCTGGGGTAAGAGTTGCTGCCTTCAGAGTGCCAAGTGCCGTGCTCGTTGTTGGGGGTCTTGTTTTTAAAGGAAGATGCTGGAGACGTGTGGAGATGCTGAGAATCAGCTGGCTCTCGAGCTCTCCCAGCACGAAGTCTTTGTTGAGAAGGAGATCGTGGACCCTCTGTACGGCATAGCTGAGGTGGGTGCTTCACCGTGCAGCACGGAAGAGCCGTGCATCCCATTTGGTATGTTCTTATTTTTAGGTGGAGATTCCCAACATCCAGAAGCAGAGGAAGCAGCTTGCAAGATTGGTGTTAGACTGGGATTCAGTCAGAGCCAGGTAACAGCTTGAGCCAGCAATGCAGCATTGTGTCTCAGATGCTGGTGACCCCTTTGTTTTGCAGGTGGAACCAAGCTCACAAATCCTCAGGAACCAACTTTCAGGGGCTTCCATCAAAAATAGATACTCTAAAGGAAGAGATGGATGAAGCTGGAAATAAAGTAGAACAGTGCAAGGTATGAGAATTCCTTGATAAATGTATCTTTTCCTTCAATAACCTCTTATCTTCCATTTACCCAGGATCAACTTGCAGCAGACATGTACAACTTTATGGCCAAAGAAGGGGAGTATGGCAAATTCTTTGTTACGGTAAGCACCTTCCCTTGAGAAAATGTTAAAGCACTTTTGTTTTTGAATGTGGGTCTGTTCTCAGTTATTAGAAGCCCAAGCAGATTACCATAGAAAAGCATTAGCAGTCTTAGAAAAGACCCTCCCCGAAATGCGAGCCCATCAAGGTAATGTAACCCGCGTGCGGCTGATGCTTCCTTATGCTCTGGCAAATCTTCCTTTTGGTTCAAGGCAGCCCACTAAACCCGCTGGCGTGTGTTGATGAAGTGTGGTGCAGGTGCAGCGTGCCACTGCAGCTTCTGGGCAGCCTGAGTTGGTGCCATCTAGGTACGCTCAGGCTTCTGTTCCACAAGTAACCGTGGGTGTCTAACTGAACAATTTGCTGCTCTAGATAAGTGGGCGGAAAAACCAGCCTTTGGGACTCCCCTAGAAGAACACCTGAAGAGGAGCGGGCGCGAGATTGCGCTGCCCATTGAAGCCTGTGTCATGCTGCTTCTGGAGACAGGCATGAAGGAGGAGGTGAGGGGAGCTTCGTGATCCTGTGCACCAAGACTTGATGCTGATGGCTTTTCATTATCTTTAGGGCCTTTTCCGAATTGGGGCTGGGGCCTCCAAGTTAAAGAAGCTGAAAGCTGCTTTGGACTGTTCTACTTCTCACCTGGATGAGTTCTATTCAGACCCCCATGCTGTAGCAGGTGAGCGCCAAAGAGTGTCTGCAAATCAAGTCTTCATACTCAAAGAGAGTGTTAATGATTTCAGGTGCTTTAAAATCCTATTTACGGGAATTGCCTGAACCTTTGATGACTTTTAATCTGTATGAAGAATGGACACAAGTTGCAAGGTAAGTTTAAAGAACACAGAGTTGTAAATGTTAAGTTGTTGTACTTAAAAGTTTTTGTTCTCAGTGTGCAGGATCAAGACAAAAAACTTCAAGACTTGTGGAGAACATGTCAGAAGTTGCCACCACAAAATTTTGTTAACTTTAGGTATGTATGATTGAGCTACAATGACTCTGGAGGAGAAACCCTCCCCTTCTCTTTTGACCCCTAGATATTTGATCAAGTTCCTTGCAAAGCTTGCTCAGACCAGCGATGTGAATAAAATGACTCCCAGCAACATTGCGATTGTGTTAGGCCCTAACTTGTTATGGGCCAGAAATGAAGGGTAAGTCATCTTTCTCTGTATCATTTGAATTTAAGTATTTTAATTTTGTGAACTTGCTTTGCAGAACACTTGCTGAAATGGCAGCAGCCACATCCGTCCATGTGGTTGCAGTGATTGAACCCATCATTCAGCATGCCGACTGGTTCTTCCCTGAAGGTAATTCTCACTTCAGTTTCATTGACCGCCAATCTCATGCACTTGTTTATTTTTCCTCTTGCAGAGGTGGAATTTAATGTATCAGAAGCATTTGTACCTCTCACCACCCCGAGTTCTAATCACTCATTCCACACTGGAAACGACTCTGACTCGGGGACCCTGGAGAGGAAGCGGCCTGCTAGCATGGCGGTGATGGAAGGAGACTTGGTGAAGAAGGAAAGGTATGATTTGACCGTTCACTTCCAAACCAGCATGGTGTGTTGACTGTTTCTTCTCTCTGTGTAGCTTTGGTGTGAAGCTTATGGACTTCCAGGCCCACCGGCGGGGTGGCACTCTAAATAGAAAGCACATATCCCCCGCTTTCCAGCCGCCACTTCCGCCCACAGATGGCAGCACCGTGGTGCCCGCTGGCCCAGAGCCCCCTCCCCAGAGCTCTAGGGCTGAAAGCAGCTCTGGGGGTGGGACTGTCCCCTCTTCCGCGGGCATACTGGAGCAGGGGCCGAGCCCAGGCGACGGCAGGTAAGGAGGCTGACTTCTGCTGGCAGTGGAGGCTGACGTCTAACTTGACTTTTACTCCTCTTAGTCCTCCCAAACCGAAGGACCCTGTATCTGCAGCTGTGCCAGCACCAGGGAGAAACAACAGTCAGATAGCATCTGGCCAAAATCAGCCCCAGGCAGCTGCTGGCTCCCACCAGCTCTCCATGGGCCAACCTCACAATGCTGCAGGGCCCAGCCCGCATACACTGCGCCGAGGTAAGCAGCCACCGTCCTCCTTGCCCTCAGGGTACTGAAAGGTGTTTTTTCTCTTTTTGTGCAGCTGTTAAAAAACCCGCTCCAGCACCCCCGAAACCGGGCAACCCACCTCCTGGCCACCCCGGGGGCCAGAGTTCTTCAGGAACATCTCAGCATCCACCCAGTCTGTCACCAAAGCCACCCACCCGAAGCCCCTCTCCTCCCACCCAGCACACGGGCCAGCCTCCAGGCCAGCCCTCCGCCCCCTCCCAGCTCTCAGCACCCCGGAGGTACTCCAGCAGCTTGTCTCCAATCCAAGCTCCCAATCACCCACCGCCGCAGCCCCCTACGCAGGCCACGCCACTGATGCACACCAAACCCAATAGCCAGGGCCCTCCCAACCCCATGGCATTGCCCAGTGAGCATGGACTTGAGCAGCCATCTCACACCCCTCCCCAGACTCCAACGCCCCCCAGTACTCCGCCCCTAGGAAAACAGAACCCCAGTCTGCCAGCTCCTCAGACCCTGGCAGGGGGTAACCCTGAAACTGCACAGCCACATGCTGGAACCTTACCGAGACCGAGACCAGTACCAAAGCCAAGGAACCGGCCCAGCGTGCCCCCACCCCCCCAACCTCCTGGTGTCCACTCAGCTGGGGACAGCAGCCTCACCAACACAGCACCAACAGCTTCCAAGATAGTAACAGGTAAGTAGGACATCAATGCCCGTATTTCCTCGTTGATACCATGTCTCCTCGTGTTTTTGTCCAGACTCCAATTCCAGGGTTTCAGAACCGCATCGCAGCATCTTTCCTGAAATGCACTCAGACTCAGCCAGCAAAGACGTGCCTGGCCGCATCCTGCTGGATATAGACAATGATACCGAGAGCACTGCCCTGTGAAGAAAGCCCTTTCCCAGCCCTCCACCACTTCCACCCTGGCGAGTGGAGCAGGGGCAGGCGAACCTCTTTCTTTGCAGACCGAACAGTGAAAAGCTTTCAGTGGAGGACAAAGGAGGGCCTCACTGTGCGGGACCTGGCCTTCTGCACGGCCCAAGGAGAACCTGGAGGCCACCACTAAAGCTGAATGACCTGTGTCTTGAAGAAGTTGGCTTTCTTTACATGGGAAGGAAATCATGCCAAAAAAATCCAAAACAAAGAAGTACCTGGAGTGGAGAGAGTATTCCTGCTGAAACGCGCATAGGAAGCTTTTGTCCCTGCTGTTAATGCGGGCAGCACCTACAGCAACTTGGAATGAGTAAGAAGCAGTGCGTTAACTATCTATTTAATAAAATGCGCTCATTATGCAAGTCGCCTACTCTCTGCTACCTGGACGTTCATTCTTATGTATTAGGAGGGAGGCTGCGCTCCTTCAGACTTGCTGCAGAATCATTTTGTATCATGTATGGTCTGTGTCTCCCCAGTCCCCTCAGAACCATGCCCATGGATGGTGACTGCTGGCTCTGTCACCTCATCAAACTGGATGTGACCCATGCCGCCTCGTTGGATTGTCGGAATGTAGACAGAAATGTACTGTTCTTTTTTTTTTTTTTAAACAATGTAATTGCTACTTGATAAGGACCGAACATTATTCTAGTTTCATGTTTAATTTGAATTAAATATATTCTGTGGTTTATATGAAAACTTCATAATTCTTGGAGGTAAATTGTGGAGTG